GGAGGCCGAGGCGGGTGGATCATGAGGTCAAGAGATCGAGACCATCCTGGCCAACATGGTGAAACCCCATCTCTACTAAAAACAAAAATTACCTCGGCGTGGTGGCACATACCTGTAGTCCCAGCTACTTGGGAGGCTGAGGCAGGAGAATTGCTTGATCCTGGGAGCCGGAGGTTGCAGTGAGCCGAGATCGTGCCAATGCACTCCAGCCTGGCGACAAAGTGAGACTGTGTCTCAAAAAAGAGAGAGAAAAAAAAAAGAAATCACTATATTGCTCAGAGTATATTTTCTTGCCATCTTTTTAATATAGTCTTTTCATAGTTTAGATCTATTAGAAGTAATTTTATATCTTTTTCAGTTAATATTATATCTGAAGCTTTTTATACTTAAAATAGTTATTTCCCACTTCAGTACCTACAGTAAGATGGATCTTAATTTTTCTTTCTAAGACGGAGTCTCGCTCTTGTTGCCCAGACTGGAGTGCAGTGGTGCGATCTCGGCTCACTGCAACCTCCATTTCCTGGGTTCAAGCGATTTTCCTGCTTCAGCCTCCTGAACAGCTAGGATTACAGGTGCCCGCCATCACACCTGGCAAATTTTTGTATTTTTAGTAGAGACGGGGTTTCACCATGCTGGCCAGGCTGGTCTCGAACTCCTGACCTCAGGCAATCTGCTTGTGTCGGCCTCCCAAAGTGCTGGGATTACAGGCATGAGCCACTGCGCCCAGCCTTAATTTTTTTAGATACTACATCTTATTTTTAAAGAATGTCATTTTACAGTGTACTACAACACATTTTCTTATTGTTAGAGTTGAAGAGACTTCCATTTTTGAGTAAGAGATGTAGTTTCTCTACTTATTACCCAGAGTAAGGGAAATGGTCTAGGAACTGTTTTCTCTATACCAGGCAATGCCAGATCTTGATCTATTTGATCATTTGAGAGAGGTATTTACTTTTGCCAATTGGAGGATAAATAATCCTCCTATTAAGTTTAAGTCTTATTTTTTATTAGTTTCTTACTTTTTTTTTTTTTTTTTTTTGAGATGGAGTCTCACTCTGTCGCCCAGGGCTGGAGTGCAGTGGCATGATCTCGGCTCACTGCAAGCTCTGCCTCCCGGGTTCATGCCATTTTCCTGCCTCAGCCTCCCAAGTAGCTGGGACTACAGATGCCCACCACCTCGCCCGGCTAATTTTTTTGTATGTTTAGTAGAGACGGGGTTTCACCGTGTTAGCCAGGATGGTCTCGATCTCCTAACCTCGTGATCCACCCAAATTTGATTACTGCCATCCTAAATGCCATTGGGTTATCTGAATATGTGATGCATTCGTATCTCCCAGTACTATCAAGGATAAAGGAGGTAATAAATTCAGATATTGGCAGGACTTTGTGTAGTAGGGAAAGTATGGAAAAGGTTGCTGCCTACCTTAGTTACAATAGGTTGAATTCATCAAAGGACTTCCAACTGGAAAAGGAGAAACTTGAAATAGAGATTACAAGTCATGCAATAACTATGATTCTTAGGTGCATATGTTTATGGATATATTAGTTTCCTAGGGCCGCTGTATTTTAAGCCACTAATTTTGTGGCTTAAAATAACAGGTGTTTCTTATTACACAGTTCTGGAGGCTAGAAGTTCAAAATTAAGGTGTCAAGATCATACTTCCTGTGAAGGTTCTAGGGAATCCTTCTTTGCCTCTTCCTAGCTTCTGGTGGTTGCCTGCAGTTCCTTGACTTTCCTTGTAAGACATACACACATCACTCCAAACTCTGCCTCTATCTTTACATGGCATTCTTTGTGTGTCTCTTCTTGTAAGGAAATCACTGATTTGATTTAGGGCTCATCCTCATCCAGTGTGTCCTCATCTTAACTAATCACATTTGCCAAGTATTTCCAAATAATGTTACATTCTGAGGTTCTGGGTAGACATGAGCTTTGAGGAGACACTATTCAACCCAGTTTAGTGGGTGTGGGCATTTGTGTATAGTTTTATGGGTGGAGGGGGACACCTAGGAAACTATCATAATCTCTGTGAGAATGCACATTCTAATTTTCTTCAGAGTTTATTTCTACTTTTACTTAAGTAGTTTAATTTGAGAATGGTGTGAATGTGGGGGAAATGTTAGAAACCACTGACTTAAAACAATAGTTTTAAATTGTATGTTGAATAAGTCCCTATTTGCTGCTATTCCTTGAACTTAGTTTCCTTGGCTCCATAGTGTATTTTGAAGCAAAGGGCAGGACATATGCACCATGAAGTGGTAATATGAAAAGATGGAGGCCATTAGTTTAGCATGTGCTGGTATTCGTCTATTTTTCCATAAAGTATAGCTCTTCAGTTAATCATTGTCCTGGTATACAAGGGAAATTTTTAATTATGACCTTCTTACTATGAGTAATTCCTGGCTTTTGAGGATATCTTAAGGATATGGATCTTTCACACTCCTATGCTGAAGATCTTTGAATTTTCTTTTCCTGTGCTTGACATCGAGTGCTGAATGTAGTTTAGTACATGTCTTAGATTCCAAATGTCTAAAAGCATTTTTATCACATATCATTAAGTAGCAGCATTTTCCAAAGCAGTCATCTATCATGTTGTAATCTTTCTGATTGGATGGTAAATGCATCCTTACAAATTATCAGCATTACAGTATTTCATCAAAATGGAATATGCACTTTGGGAGGCTGAGACGGAAGGATCGCTTGAGCCCAGGAGTTCCAAACCATCCAAGAAATTTGACGAGACTCTGTCTGTATGGAACATAAAAAATTAGCCAGGCATGGTGGCATGCACCTGTAGTCCCAGCTACTCAGAGGCCTGAGGCAGGAGCATCACTTGAGCCAAGAAGGTTGACACTGCTGTGAGCTGTGTTCATACCAGATGCACTCCAGCCTGGGAGACAGAATGAGATTCTCTCTGAAAAACAAAAAACCCTAACTTTGTAAACCAAAGAGTCAGATTTAGAAGGAAACTTCAAGGCAGTGGAAATATATATCTTTTTTTAAAGTTGTCTTGTAGCCTTCTATTTAATAGAGCTTCTTTGGCTCTTAGACTAAAATGTTTAACATTTACTTATTCACCAAACTAATTATTTAGGTGTAGTGTGTGTTATGCATATGCTGTACTAAACCCAGGGCTGGAATGATAAACCTGACAACATATGTGTATGTACAGTATTTCTCCATTCCCTCAACAAATAATCATGGTGTATCTGCTATATGTAAGGCATAATATCAGGAATTTCTGATGCAAGGATAAACAAAATAGACACAGTCTCTGCACTACTGACAGTCTAGAAAGGAAGACAGATTAATCAGATAATCATGCAAATAAATATAAAATTATCACTATGAAAATGCTAGGAAGGAGAGGTGAACAGTGAGTGCTCACCTTTCAGAGCTCAGGGAATTTGACCTAGTCTTTGGAGGGAGATCATGCAGGAGCTAGAAAACTTCCCCAAGGAACTGACTTTGGATCTGAGAGTTAGATGATTATTGGAAATTATGTAGTGAAGAGGATGTGTGAAGATTCTAGGAAGCAAAAATAACATGTAGATCTTATACAGTATGAAGTGTGAATTATTTATAAAGAAAGGAAGCAGTATGGTTGGAAATGTCAACCTAAGGAAAGAAAATGAGGCAGAATTAATATAGAGACTTTATTTGGGTCAAGGTTGAGGACTGCAGCCTGGGAAACATTGGGAAGTGCTCCATTTGGCCTTGTTACAAGCAGGTGTTTTTTTGTTTGTTTGTTTTGTTTTTCTGAGACACAGTCTTACCCTGTTGCCCAGGCTGGAGTGCAGTGGCACAGTCTTGGCTCACTGCAACCTTCACCTCCCTGGTTCACGCGATTCTCATGCCTCAGGCTCCCAAGTAGCTGGGACTACAGGCATGCACCACCACGCCTGGCTGATTTTTGTATTTTTGGTACAGACAGGGTTTCACCATGTTGGCCAGGCTGGTCTCAAACTCCTGGCCCCAAGTGATCCACCTGCTTCAGCCTCCCAAAGTGCTGGGATTACAGGCATGAGCCACCATGCCCAGCCACAAGCAGATAAGGCAAAAAGGGACAAGGGACTTTGTCTAAGACCACAAAAGGGGCTGATACAAATTTATGTTTGACATGAATTCTTACTGGTTTACAAAAGTAACATTGATTACTAATTGGCTATATGTTGTTGAACTATAGTTTGTTAAGGTGTCTAGTGTATGGTATGTTTTGGCTACTTGGTGTCAGTTAGTCTACAGCCCACATAGCAAGTGGCTTCAAGAGTTAGGTATTTAGCTCAAGCGGGGAGCAAGACATGACTGCTGTCACATTTTTGTTTGTTTATTTTTTATTTTTGTAGAAAAGGTCTCGCTTTGTTGCCCAGGCTGGATTCAGACTCCTAGGCTCAAGAGATCCTCCTGCCTCAGCCTGCTGAGTAGCCAGAACTATAGGCATGCCATGTCACATTTTAATGCTTCTCTGGGCCTGGTAATTTAAAGGGACTTGAATTTCTCAGATTAAAAATTTGTTTTCTTTCTCAGAACACAGAGAACAAGGGAAAGCATCATGCAAGATGAGACAAGGGAAAGCATCATGCAAGATGAGGCAAGAGAACTATGGAAGAGGCCAGACCTATCAGGGCCTTTTAAAAGATTAAGGATTTAAGTCTTTCAAGAGCAATGGGAGGATGTTGGAAGATTTTAAGCAGTGTGTGTGTGTGTGTGTGTGTGTGTGTGCACGCGTGTGTGTGTGTTGTAGGGTGGCAGGGCAGGTATGACAGGATCAGATTGTTCTTTCCAAATAATTGGTATAGAAGGGACTAGAGGGGAAAATGTGGATGAGGGAGACCACTTTCAAGGCTATTGAGTAACCCTGGTACAAGATAGCTTGGATTAGGGAGGAGGCCAGGGAAATATAGAAAGGTATAAGCCTGAAACCCACTCTCACTACTTCCCCATCCTCAATTATTTAATTCCTTTTCAGAACAAGTTATGTTATATGCCTGCAACCCAAAGGATCTAAACTACATCATTTGGAAGATTTTTATTATTCTCCAGCTTCCAGTTAGAAATCTAAAAAAAAAAAAAAGGAATGTATTGCTTCAGCTGGTTCTCTCCCACTTGTAAGCTTGCTTTTTTAGAAGTACAATGATAATCCCACGCCCTAATTATTTCATGGCATTTCAGTGCATCAGAGAATTTAGATGAGCTGTCTTCCTCCAGTAGCTGGTTACTTAACCAGAAGCACAGTAAGAAAAAGAGAAAAGACAGGACAAGACTGAAATCTTCATCCTTGACTTTCATGAGTACATCAGCCCGAACAAGGCCACTTCAGAGTTTCCACAAACGAAAACTGTACAGATTGAGCCCTACTTTTTATTGGACTCCACAGGTAAGGCTGCCTTTGGGAAGAAAACATGATCACTGTGATATTCTAATACGGTTTTTCCTTGCAGACTTTGCCTTCAAAAGAAACAGCATTTTTAAACACTACACAAATGCCTTGCCTGCAATCAGCTTCAACTTGGAGTAGCTATGAACACAATTCGGAGTCTTACCTATTAAGAGAACATGTATCAGAGTTAGATTCCTCTTTCCATTCTGTTCTATCATTGCCATCAGGTAAGCCTCCTTGTAACAATTTCTAAGTAACGTTGAAAATACCTTTTTTATTTTATTTTTCCAGATGTGCCTCTTCATTTTCACTTTGAAACACTGTTAAAAAAGACTGAAATAAAAGGCAATCTTGCTGAAAATAAATTTGTAGATGAATATATCATATCTCCATCACCTGGTATGTCACATTTACAGTTCTTGTACTCTATAAAAACTTAATATTTCCTTTTCATTTGTTTTAGTACATAGTACTCTGAATCAATGGAGAAATGGATATTCACCTATATGTAAGCCTCAAATAAGGTCAGAATCTTCTGCACAACTGTTACAGGGAAGAAAGAAAAGACATTTGAGTGAAACAGCATTAGGTAGGTTAAAGTGAGGATATAAGCAGTAGTGATGTGTAACATTCAATGGTTCTTTCCATGGCAGGAGAAAGAACTAAACTTGAAGAATCTGATTTTCAACACACAGAATCAGGATCCCATAGCAATTTTACTGCTGTTTCCAATGTCAACGTTTTATCAAGAATCCAGAATTCATCACGAGTAGGTTTTTCCATATGTTGAACTCTAAAATATACTGTAAATCTACTGTAATCCTGTTTTGCAGAATACTGCACGACGGAGATTGAGAAGTGAGAGCTCTTATGACATAGATAACATTGTGATTCCCATGTCATTAGTAGCCCCAGCTAAATTAGAGAAACTCCAATATAAGGAAATACTTACTCCAAGGTATGTATACTTACATCTTCATATTTTTCTTCAGCTGTTTAAAATTGGTTTTTATCTTCAACAGCTGGAGGATGGTTGTTCTTCAGCCTTTGGATGAATATAATTTAGGCAAAGAAGAGGTAAGCTGCCTTTCATTTAATGGGATAATTGCATTAAAACAAAAATCTTTATTTCTAATTCCAGATAGAAGATCTTTCTGATGAAGTCTTCTCCCTAAGGCACAAAAAATATGAAGAGAGAGAGCAAGCCAGGTGGTCACTATGGGAGCAAAGCAAGTGGCACAGAAGAAACAGCAGGCAGGTTACAAATTTAAAACCCCAAGCCATAGAAATAATTGTGTTTTCCTGATTTTCTTGCTAGAGCTTACAGTAAAAATGTTGAAGGACAGGACTTGCTTTTGAAAGAATACCCTAATAACTTCAGTAGCAGTCAGCAATGTGCTGCTGCAAGTCCTCCTGGGCTTCCTTCAGAGAACCAGGATCTGTGTGCATATGGCTTACCTTCTTTAAATCAAAGTCAAGAAACCAAGGTAAGTGTAATATGTATGATTAAACTTCCCATTGAAACTTAACTGAAAATTTTTCCCCTTTCAGTCTTTGTGGTGGGAACGACGGGCTTTTCCACTGAAGGGTGAAGACATGGCAGCCTTATTATGTCAAGATGAAAAAAAGGATCAGGTTGAAAGGTCAAGCACAGCTTTCCATGGTGAAATCTTCGGTACCAGTGTACCAGAGAATGGCCACCATCCAAAAAAGCAGTCAGATGGAATGGAAGAATACAAAACCTTTGGTCTAGGACTTACTAATGTTAAAAAAAATAGGTGACAGGGAACAGGTTAAGAAAACTATGTAAATGTAGGAAAGATGGGAGGAAATAAAGCCCTGTTCTGGATCCCCCATCCCCTCCAGAATAAGAGCATGTTCTGCATGTATTAATCTTTTATGCTGTTTATGAAACAGGCAAGATAAGTCTGTTTTTCCTTCTGGAACCATAAGGGTAACCAGATTTTCATCTACAGACAAGTGGTAGTCATTTGTGTTTATCATGCAACTTACTTACAAACACCAAGATATTAATTGCTGCAACTTGATGTCAAATCACATTACTGGGTAATTTTTAAGACTATGTACCCACACCATACATACATACATATATATATACACATACATACAAACCTGTGTGCCAAGTGACAGCTATTTTTTTATATACATGGTAATTCATTAAAATTGCCTTAGTAATATATTAGAATATACAAATATGTGTGTATAAAATAAACATACACACACACACACACCCCTATGTAGTTTTTAAAACACTGGCAATGACCCACTCCCCTTGGAAATGCATGTATGAACTACCCTATGAAATGTAAGCTGCAGAATAGATAAAACACAGGTTTCCACTAATAAAAGACATCTGAACGTCCTGAATATAGAGACAGAAGTTTTTTGTTGTTGTTGTTGTTGTTTTAACATGTTTAACCAACAGAAGTTATTTACAGAAATTCATATATCCAGGCAACACAAAACTCCTTTATTCAAAATCACTGCTATCTTTGGGACTAAACACAGGCTACTTTCTGTTTACTCCTAACAAAATAAAGCAAGCAAATTTGAGTCAAATATTGGTGCACTTTAATACTATCACATCTTTGAAAACTCAATTTGAGTTTTACCAATTAATGTGTCTCATGAAGAGAAGACACCAGTTTTAAAATGAGCCACAAACAGTAAAGCCCTATCAGTATAAAATTTGAAAAAAAAAAAAAAGATGATTGTATTTCTAGATTAGCAAGAAATTAGTTAATTCTGGCTGATTTCTATTTCTAGCTAATTTGGTCATTCTTTGCCATAGCTTACTCTATTCAAATAAACATATATTCTTGCTTGCATCCTAGATTGGAAATTAAAATTTTTCAAAGAACAAAGCTTCAATATTGGATACTGAAGAGTATACATGAAAGAAAATTCCTTTTGAAGCTATTAAACCATTTTTTTCCTATGTGAAAGTTGAGGACAATTTATATAACTCACTTTTTGTCATGTAAAAAAGGTTACTCAAGTTGTACTACCCACATAACTGAAAATATTGGCCATTTGGCCTTATCTGTGAGATTTGACACTAAGTTTTTGTTAGAGATTGGAAATTATACTAGTCCTTTTAAGGGGTAAAAAATTCAATTCAATACTGACAAACTTTTGCTTGTAGTTTTACTGTACATTTATTTTTAAAGAAAAAGAAAACAAAAGCCAGACAAACCCAAGTTGTCCAGGCAAATAAACTCAAATCTTTGTCACGTCTGATATTATAATCTTCTATGTAAGTTTTTTAATTAAAGTTATTTCTATATGCCGTGTGTTGCTTGTTATTAAATGCGACGTATT